GAAAATTTTTCCTGTTCAGCAACCTTCCTCTCTAGAATTGCTTCAAACTTTGGCATTCTTAAATGAATTCATTAAGAAGATGTTTGCTTATTTTCATTTACATGCTTGGGGTTGGGAAGGATGCAAAGATGTAATATTCTTAGCTTTTTAAAAGTAATATGCACGAGCTTAGGAAACACTATGTACTCCCAACCAATAATAGCAAGTCTTGGTTAAAAAACAATTACTAAGTACAAAAATTTGTATCATTTAAAACTTTAGACAAATGATAAGGAAGATACCTTAGGGAAGTTCCCCCCCCCCATGAGTATTTAGTTTAATTTATATATAACTTTAAGTAATCAAAATACCCTAAATTCCAGGTGAATAGTTTTCTACCTTCTATCATTTTACATCATTGATATTCTCAGAATATATGCACACCAAACTAAGACATTTCAAAGTATGTCTGTGTGTTTTGATCCAGGCATTAAAATGTGTGTAGAAATGGAAACAGGTACATAAATATCACTGCTGAAGGTAAAAATATAGACATATTTACAGATTAACACTTAACCGTGGTATATAATTTACTTTCAACTCTAATAAGAAAGTTAAAAGGTAAAAATGTGTTAATGGATACATAATATTAAAAGAAGAAAACTGCAAGAACACAAAAGTGTGGGAGGGTGGAGGTTGTAAAGATGCAGTAGTATTTTTGTATGCATTTGAAGTTAAGTTGTTATCAACTTAAAATAGAAGAGTATAACCAAATATAATCAAAGTAAATCACGATTAAACGTTGTCGAATAACAAGACAATAAGAGGAAAAGAGGAGCAAAACAGTTGTCAAATAGACAGGAAGCAACAAACTGCCAATAGTAAGTCCTCACTTATTAGTAATTACCTTAACTGGAAATGGATTAAACTCACCACTCACAAGGAGTTGTATGAATGGATTTTAAAAACAGGATCTGGCAGCAGCCAATGGGAGGCCCCAACAGCTCGTGCTGGCGCACACAGCGGGAGGGGAGGGAGCCCAGGATGTGCACGCACCCTCTCCCTCATCCACCGCTGTCACCTCCTGCTGCTCTTCCTGCTGCTCGTGTACTCGTTAGGTGCGGACCCGCCACCTCTTTTGTGAAGCAGCAGCTGAGGAGACTCCGGTGTTCACCATGGCCAACGAAAAGCCCACAGAAGAAGTCAAGACTGAGAACAACAATCATATTAATTTGAAGGTGGCGGGACAGGATGGTTCTGTGGTGCAGTTTAAGATTAAGAGGCAGACACCACTTAGTAAACTAATGAAAGCCTATTGTGAACCACGGGGATTGTCAGTGAAGCAGATCAGATTCCGATTTGGTGGGCAACCAATCAGTGGAACAGACAAACCTGCACAGTTGGAAATGGAAGATGAAGATACAATTGATGTGTTTCAACAGCCTACGGGAGGTGTCTACTGAAAAGGGAACCTGCTTCTTTACTCCAGAACGCTGTTCTTTAAAGACCAAGATTACTGCATTCTCAATTAGAAAACTGCAATTTGGTTCCACCACATTCTGACTACTACAGTATAGTTTTCTCTATTCTTTTGTTTCCCCCTTCCACATTCTTTTATTATACATGAAGTAACTGGTATGTGTACACAAGCATATTGCTTTTTTCTTCAAACCAAACAGCCAATGGTATGTTTTGATTGACATCAAGTGGAGACAGGATGGGAAAAAATACTGATTCTGTGAAAATACCCCCTTTATCCATTAGTGGCATGTTCATTCAGGTCTTATCTTTATATTCTAGTAAGTTATTTTGCTCTCACTGTTTTAACAACAACAAAAAAAAATTCTCACATACCTTGTTCAATTGGAGGATTTTCATGTTTTTCATTTATCATTGTAAAACCAAGGACAATTTTATAACTTTTGTGTACATAGCTGTTACATGTAGGGCAATCTGTCTTTAAGTAGGGATAAATTACTCTAAAAAAAAAAGAAAGAATCCTAGAAAGTTTTTCCTTCAAGTCAGGCTTCTTATTTAAATAAACTTTTTGTTTAAAATGAAATAAAAATAAAAACAGGATCCAATAATATACTA